GTAAGTGAGAGCTGGGGTCAGATATAAGCAGAAAGTCAGAACTTTTTTATTTAAAAATTTTAAAAAAATTTTTTGAGGGTAAGAAAGATCTTGCAGTCTTTTAGGACCACTGCCCTAACAACTTCAGATAGGCTAGCTGTAAGTAGAAAGAAGCTAGGACTGTGGAATTGAATTTCCTGGATCAGCTGCAATTACAAGGAGGATAAGAGAATGGTTGAGCTGATTCTTTTCTATTTTCTTTTCCTAGAAATAGTATGTATTTTTAGTCATTAACTAGTATTTTGGTTTTGTTTAATATCCCAGAAGCATTTATTCCTCTCTTAATACAGGTAAAGTGCTCCTGATGACTCTCTCACTCAGAGAGTTATCTTACCCTTCTTTCAGGGAAAGTGAATTTTACAAGTTAATTCTGCATGTTTCCCCTACAACTGATTTCATTCTGTACCATTAAATGGCCATTTATTTTCTCCCTTCTACTTAATCCAAGATTGGACATTGTTGAGTTTTGTTTGAACAATGTTTGTTATGCTGAAAAAGGACACCAGGCCTGGGGGAACTCATCCTGTGTCTAGATCAACAAACAGAACTCCAGAGGGTCCTCTGGTTCCTCCCACTTGGTTGGAAAGGTGCTTACCCTTTCCAATCAAATATTGACTTCTGCACTAATCCAAAGGGTTTTCTTCTGAAGCTGTAAACTGAGAACAGAAATATTGCCTTGAGTGAGAGAAGTCTAGGAAGCAGCAGGTTTCATTTTTTGTCAGCCTGCCTGGCCTTTACTTGGCTAACACTTGGGAGTGTTGACAGTCCTGAGCCCCCTTGGCAGAGAACAAAGGTTAGAGAGAAGCCCTCAGGCAGGGGGACAGATCCCTCTTTGCCTCATTAGGGAGAATTCAGCCTTGTCTGTCTGGTTGGCAGGGCACACTTAATCACTGAGACTCAGCATTTCAGCAGTTTGCAAAGGAAAGTGATATGAAGGGACAGCTGCAAGTAAGCCACAACCTAGATCTGAAGAGATCAAGCACTCATTTCACTTGGAGGAAAGAGAGAAGGAAGGAAGCTGAGGACTTAGCAGGGTAAGTTTTTTTTTCCGTCAACCTGTCTGCTTGCTTAGTTTATAATTGAGTAAAGTATTTATCACCCCAGGCAGTGTTAATCACTGATTAAACAGCTGAATGTGGCCATAATTACAGTGTCCTTAATGTATTTCTCCTTCTCTTTTCCTACCCCCTTATAAGGATCTCCAATGACCAGTTTCAGTCTTCCTTCTCCCTACCTCTCCAAAGACGTTTTGCATTTTTTGGTGACTTACAGAAAATTAGATGAGCACTCCTTATCTGGAGATAGTGAAAATATGACTGTAGTTTAGGTGAAACTTGGGACTCTTGGTGGTAAAGAAGAAGATGGGAAACCTAGGTCTAGGAATAGATTAATATTTTGTCTTGAATTTGGACATGAAGGATAAAAGTTTTTCTAGGCAATCAAGATCATGTCTCCTCTCCAGTTCTTGGTGTTGGTGTTCTCTCTCTTATACTGGGACTAAATTAGAGCCTAAGTCACTGGGGATGGCTAGAAAAAAATGAAAGGGATTCCCTTTCTAAGTGGAGAGCATTCTAGACTCTGGAAAGTTCAAAGAGCTTACTGCAATTCTTTCCAGCTTCTCCTGTGAGTCCCCTGTTTTTTCCTTTGTTTCTCTCAGTTTATAACCTGTGAACAGGGAGTAGCCTGGGGCTCTTTACAGGAGATTTAGAACCAGGGAAGCTGTGTCTGGGCCTGGGGTATATAAACTCAAACATGAACCTGATGATGTATATAGATGCAGATCAAAGACCTGGCTTCTCACCCACCTTCTTTCTTTTCTGCCAGAAAGCTAACTCATTTGTATCATGAACATTGTGCTCTAGACACAGAGGAGACTGTGACATTAGGGATTTTTACCACCACTCCTCTTCCTCAAACTGTGTGATCCTTTTGCTTTCTGACCAGTTCAGCCAACTCCCAGATTGCCAAGAGCTAATCTTCCTTTAGAGGAAGACCTCACCTTGGAAATGCGGAAAAGTAAAGCAGTACCTTTCTGACCTTAAGTGGCTTGCTTCCATTGCAGCAAAAAGGCTTATGTTTTAACTTCAGGGAGATATCTATTATAAATTCTGGGATTTAAGACCCTAGAGTTGTCTCAAATCACACTTTCCTTCCATACCTATTTAAAAAAAAAAAAGTCATTCTTTCAAGGTTTAAGAAAGTGGTGTCTTGGCCGGGCGCCGTGGCTCATGCCTGTAATCCCAGCACTTTGGGAGGTCGAGGTGGGTGGATCACGAGGTCAGGAGTTCGAGACCAGCCTGACCAACATGGTGAAACCCCATCTCTACTAAAAATACAAAAATTAGCTGGGCATGGTGGCGCGAGCCTGTAATCCCAGCTACTCAGGAGGCTGAGGCAGGAGAATCACTTGAACCCGGGAGGTGGAGGTTGCAGTGAGCCAAGATCGCACCACTGCACTCCAGCCTGGGTGACAGAGTGAGACTCTGTCTCAAAGAAAGAAAGAAAAAGAAAATGTTATCTTGCCTGAGGCAGGTGGGTAGAGTAGATAAATGCTTTTTGTAGAATGGCAGTGATTCTGAAAATGCAATGAGAATGTGAGGTGATTAAAAGTGGAGGACAGAATGAGGTTAGTTGTTGGAAATTGGGCCCTAAAGTGTGAAGGGCAATTCCATTTACTCTTTTGGTAAAAGGACATGACCCTTAAACCCTAAGATAATCTAATATCATTAGGTCCAATTTCTTCATTGAAGGTAATATATAGGATATGGTATACAGATGAGCTTGACTATTTCTGTTCTGTGGACTGAAACCATCCATTCACCCATGGGATAAGGGGAGACATTAAGAGGGTGGATGGAAACATAAGGATGAGGAGATAGAAAGTACAAAGGAAAATACAAATTTGTTCCTCCATTAACCTGAGGACAGGTTTTTAAGAGTCATGTTGTAAGATATGGATATGAGCTGGATAATTCTGGGAGCTTTTTGTTTATTTTTGCCACCTGCATACACCTCAGCTGCATGATGATTCTGAGGTTTTTCCTAACAGATCTGATCTAGAAGGATCAAATGTCAGATCATTTTTGTAACAAAACATGATCCCTGGTTTGAACTTTAACAGTTTCCTCATTCACACTGCCAGCGTTTTTAATCCTCTGTTATTTCTCTGTACCTGAAGACAATCTGGGGATTAATAACTTTTTAGCCTCTCAATCTCTATGAATACCTTCCTTCCTTTCTTTTTTAATCGAAGTGAAAATCATATAACATAAAATTAATAATTTTAAAGTGAGCAATTAAATGGCATTTAGTGTATTCACGGTATTGTTCAACCATCAATTTTGTCTTGTTCCAAAACATTTTTATCACCCCAAAAGAAGACCCCATAACCATTAAGCAGTTACTCCCCATTTTCCCTTCCACCCAGCCCTTAGCAACTACCAATCTGCTTTCTGTCTCTGGGTTTACCTATTCTGGATATTTCATAGAAATGGCATCATACAACATGTATACAACATTTTGTGTCTGGCTTTCTTCACTTAGTATAATGTTTTTTGAAGTTCCTCTACATTGTAGCGTGTATCAGTATTTCATTTCTTTTTATAGCTGAATAATATACATCTTCATATGTATATTTATATCCCAATTTGTTTATCCATTTATCCATTGATGGACCTTTGGGTTGTTTCTACCTTTTAGCTGTTGCGAATAGTGCTGCTATGAACATTCACATATAAGTATTTGTTTGAGTATCTGTTTTTAAATATTTTGGGCACATACCTAAGAATGAAATTTCTGGTTATATAGTAATATTATGTTAACTTTTTGGGGAACTGCCGTACTGTTTTCTATGGTGGTGGCACCATTTTACATTCTCACCTGCAGTGTACGAGGGTTCAAATTACTCCATATCCTCATCAACACTTGTCATTTTCTGTTTTTTTTTTTTATAATAGCCATACTAGTGGGTATGAAGTAATATCTCACTGTGGTTCTGATTTGCATTTTCCTAATGACTATTGAGCATATTTTCTTGTGTTTATTGTCCATTTGCATATATTCTTTGGGAAAATGCCTATTCACATGTTATGCCCAATTTTTTAGTTGGGTTGTTTGGTGGTTTTTTTGTTTGTTATTGAGTTGTGGGAATTCTTTATATATTTTGAATACTAACCCCTTATCAGATATATGGTGTGCAAATATTTTCTTCCATTCTTGGGGTGTCATTTGACTCTGTTGTTAGTTTAGCATCCTTTGATGCACAAAAGTTTTTAATTTTGCTGTCCAATTTATCTATTTTGGTGGTGGTGGTGTTGCCTGTGCTTTTGGTGTCATATCCTAGAAATTATTGCCAAACCTATGTCATGAACCTTTCCCCATAGACTTTTATAGTTTTACTTCTTAAGTTTAGGTCTTTATACTTTAAACATTCAAACTCGAGTCATTCTATTTCATTAATTTGCAGAATGTTTCTGTCTATATTTCTGTGTTTATTCTCTCCTCTGTGCTTAGAATTTATTTTTTCCCTATTTCCAAGTATTCAAAGTATTCCCATCTTTCAAGGTCTATTCCAACTGCCACCTGCTTCATGAAGAAAGCCACTGAAGAGATTCTCGCCCACTGAAGAGATTTTCTTCTTCTGATCTCCCATTAGTGCTTTAGTTGCACTTTTCTGGTTGGATTTATATAGTACCTTATAGTCTACATCTAATCTCCCTGCAAGACATTTAGATATATATTTCTCATATTTGCTTCTATATATAGTGTTTCGCAAATGATTTCATCTGTTTATCAGTAAATATATATTACATGAATGGACATTTTAATTTTTCTCATATGGTCCTTTCTGTTTACTCAGCTCTTATGGAAGGCATGGCAGAAGATGAGACAGGGAAAGAGGACAGCACAGAGTCACAGCCAGATCGTGACTGAGTGTAGGCTTACTTCTACCTCAAAACTTACCACTTTAGGAAATTTTTCTGACTTGCTTGACTACATAACTCTTAGTGCACGTTTTGTATTACATTTAATTTTTACTTCTTGGCTTATTGCTTATACATGTGATAATAGGTCTTTCAAAATAAATGTTTTATCTCTCTATATTAAACTGTCTAACTCTCCAATTGGATGGTCACTTTGGAGAATTAAAACTTCTATTGCTTTTTCTTCTTTTAAATTGAGTTTTAAAATACATTAAAGCTATATTAATATTTTCTCCTTATTAAAAAAGTCAAACATTACAGGTAAGTATACAGTTCCATTTGATCAGCCCAGTTCCTATTTAACTGCCTTCTTAAACTATTCAGAGTTAATCACTGTTACCAGTTTTCTTTTTTTTTTGAGACAGAGTTTTGCTCTTGTTGCCCAGGCTGGAGTGCAATGGTGCGATCTCGGCTCACCGCAACCTCCGCCTCCTGGGTTCAAGCAGTTCTCCTGCCTCAGCCTCCCAAGTAGCTGGGATTATAGGCACCCACCACCACGTCCAGCTAATTTTTTGTATTTTTAGTACAGATGGGGTTTCACCATGTTGGCCAGGCTGGTCTTGAACTCCTGACCTCAGGTGATCCGCCCGCCTCAGCCTCCCAAAGTGCTGGGATTACAGGCGTGAGCCACCACGCCCAGCTGTTACCAGTTTTCTATGGGCCCTGCCAAATCTTTTTTGATGCATTTACTTATATATATATATGTGTGTGTATATATATATATAATGTATAGGACTTACTATGTGTAAATTATATTCATATAAAATTACTTCTTCTTGGCTGGGTGCGGTGGCTCAAGCCTGTAATCCTGGCATTTTGGGAGGCCAAGGTGGGTGGATCACCTGAGGTCAGGAGTTTGAGACCAGCCTGACCAACATGGTGAAACCCCATCTCTACTAAAAAATACAAAAATTAGCCGGGCCTGGTGGCGCCTGCCCGTAGTCCCAGCTACTCGGGAGGCTGAGGCAGGAGAATCGCTTGAACCTAGGAGGTGGAGTGAGCTGAGATTATGCTGCTGTACTCCAGCCTGGGCGGCAGAGCAAGACTCTGTCTCAAAAAACAACAACAACAACAAATTACTTCTTCCCTATTTTCCACAGCTGCCTATGGTGATCAATAACCAGTAAATACTGAATAAATCTTACTGATAACCTGGGTCTGAGAGACTGGAATGAGAAATGAAAGGTCAAGCATATGAAAATACTTCACAAGTGTCCAGCTTGTAAAATTCCATTCCATGTCTATTCTGCATATAATCTCCAGGTATCACTGGACAGGCCATGGCTCCACGGTCCCGGCGACGAAGGCACAAGAAACCTCCCTCATCAGTGGCTCCCATCATCATGGCCCCAACCACAATTGTGACCCCTGTGCCTCTGACCCCCTCAAAACCTGGCCCTAGCATTGACACACTTGGCTTCTTCTCCTTGGATGATAATGTTCCTGGCCTATCGCAGCTGATCCTTCAAAAGCTGAACATGAAAAGCTATGAAGAATATAAGTGAGTGACCAGCTCTATGGAAAAGGGATATAATTGTCATTCCTTCTCCATGCTGTCTCTGCAGGTTGGTGGTAGATGGGGGTACCCCCGTATCAGGCTTTGGATTTCGATGTCCTCAAGAAATGTTCCAGAGGATGGAAGACACATTTCGATTCTGTGCTCACTGTAGAGCACTCCCTAGTGGGCTTTCAGACTCCAAGGTTCTCCGGCACTGTAAGAGGTGACTTGTTGGGGGCTAATAGGGAGACATTCGTATAAGAACTATTTCTCTCTCATTCTCTCAGGTGCAGAAATGTCTATTACTGTGGTCCAGAGTGCCAGAAGTCAGACTGGCCCGCACACAGGAGGGTTTGTCAAGAGCTTCGTCTTGTGGCTGTGGACCGTCTCATGGAATGGCTTCTGGTCACAGGTGGAGTGGTGGTGTTGAGGATCTCTGCCATATTAGGTTACTTCTTATTTCTTCTTTCCTACAGGTGATTTTGTTCTACCCTCAGGACCTTGGCCATGGCCACCTGAAGCTGTACAGGACTGGGACTCCTGGTTTTCTATGAAGGGGTTACACCTAGATGCTACATTGGATGCTGTGCTAGTTAGTCATGCTGTGACCACCTTATGGGCCAGTGTAGGACGGCCAAGGCCAGACCCGGATGTCCTGCAGGGATCTTTGAAGCGGCTGCTGACAGATGTCCTGTCACGGCCCTTGACTCTAGGCCTAGGACTTAGGGCCTTGGGGATAGATGTTAGGAGGACTGGGGGAAGCACAGTGCATGTGGTTGGTGCTTCCCATGTGGAGACATTTCTTACTCGCCCAGGGGACTATGATGAGCTTGGTTACATGTTTCCTGGGCACCTTGGACTCCGTGTGGTCATGGTGGGTGTAGATGTAGCTACTGGCTTTTCACAGAGCACCTCAACTTCACCCCTGGAACCTGGCACAATTCAGCTTAGTGCCCACAGGGGCCTCTACCATGACTTCTGGGAGGAGCAAGTAGAGACCGGGCAGACACACCATCCAGATTTGGTGGCGGCATTCCATCCAGGTAAGAGTCATTGGTTCAGGGGAATAGAGGGTTCCCTATTCCCATTTTCATTTTTGTTCCACAGGTTTTCATTCCTCCCCAGACTTGATGGAGGCTTGGCTGCCCACCCTGCTGCTACTTCGTGACTATAAGATTCCTACATTGATTACTGTTTACAGGTTTTGACCTCATCCTATTTGTGATACTTCCCGTAGAGTAATTTTTCTTCTCTCTCTTCTACAGCCATCAGGAGTTGGTATCCTCTTTGCAGATTCTGGTGGAACTGGATACACACATCACTGCCTTTGGGTCTAATCCTTTCATGTCCCTCAAACCTGAACAGGTCTATTCCAGTCCCAACAAGCAGCCAGTATACTGCAGTGCATACTATATCATGTTTCTTGGAAGCTCCTGTCAGCTGGATAATAGGCAATTAGAAGAGAAAGTGGACGGCGGGATTTAAATAGATCATAACTGGACATCTGGAAAACGGGGAGTTTGTGATGAAATTACCCTGCTAATGCCAGGTTCTTGCAAACTTTGAAAAACATTATATTCTAAACCTCATTTACTGTTTGGGTAAAAATTCTAAGCTGAATGAGAGTTTCTGTATAACATAACTGGTTTCTTTCTTTTTTTGAGATGGAGTCTTGCTCTGTTGCCCAGGCTGGAGTGCAGCGGCATGATCTCGACTCACTGCAGCCTCCGCCTCCTGGGTTCAAGTGGTTCTCCTGCCTCAGCCTCCCTAGTAGCTGGGATTACAGGTGCACACCACCACACCTGGCTAATTTTTGTATTTTTAGCAGACAGGGTTTCACCATGTTGGCCAGGCTCGTATCAAACCCTTGACCCCAGGTGATCTGCCTGCCTCAGCCTCCCAAAGTTCTGGGATTACAGGCATGAGCCACCATGCCCAGCCAATGTAACTGGTTTCTAAGAGTTTAGCCACAGTAGCTTCTAGAGATAGGAAATTAGATTTAGTGGGTGGGAAGAGGCCCTGATGCTGGTCTTTCCAGAGCTTATAGTTGCTAACACTTTTCTTTGTAAAGAAGTTTACCTTTTGACTGGAACCAGATGGCACTGAGAAAAAGAATGAGAACCACCTTATTCTTCTGAAAAAGACTTTCTTCTCATCCAGTAATTTGGGCTAAAAAATGGAAAGATGTTGATGACTTGAAGTGATGCAAGAATGGACAAGTCAGGGAAGTCATTGGGAACATGGATGAGGTTGTAAGCATTGGTACAGTGTCCTGTTTCCTGACTTTTTTGAGAGAAATGTCTACTTTTCCTGTTTTCTCTTGGGGACTTTTGACCCTAGAGTAGCCCTGGTGTTATATTTTAGATATCCCAAGCTATATCAGACTTTACCTGAATATACTGGAGTTACTTATTATCCCCCATTCTATACCCCAATAAACTCAGTTTGGGGCTTCTTAAGTCACTTGTTTTATTTCCTATTCACTGGCAAG